GGTGGCTCACCTCTGTAATCCCAGCACTTTGGGGAGGCCGAGGTAGGTGGATCATCTGAGGTCAGGAGTTCAAGACCAGCCTGGGCAACATGGCGAAACCCTGCCTCTACTAAAAATACAAAAATTAGCCGGGAGTGGTGGCCCACGCCAACACTCAGCACTGTGGGAGGCCGGAGTGGGCGGATCACTTAAGCCTGGCCAACATGGTGAAACCTCGTCTCTACTAAAAATACAAAAATCAGCAGGGAGTGGTGGCAGGCGCCTGTAATCCCAGCTAATCAGAAGGCTGAGGCACGAGAATTGCTTAAACCCGGGAGGTGGAGACTGCAGTGAGCTGAGATCGAGCCACTGCACTCCAGCCTGGGTGACAGAAAAAGACAGTCTCAAAAGAATAATAATTACTTAGATATTTAAATACAAACATTTTCTAGCCAGGAATGTATTTTAATAGGTAGTTTCCAGAAACTGGAAAAACCTGAAAGCCTAAAAAAGTGGAGTTTTGGGATTTCAGGTGGGCAATGTCCCAGGCACCTCGGGAGTTTTTTTTTTTTTTTTTTCGGTCACTGGCCTAAATCAGCACCACCTGCCCTGTGAAACCAAATACCGCACCACAGCCCACCCTGGCCTTATGAACTAAGCTAATCGGATACTACTGGCAAGATTTTTATTCCATCAAACTCTACTTCTTCTGAGCTTTCAACAAGCCATTCAAACAGTAACTCACTGTCGCCTGAGTTTCTTATTCACTATACCGTTCTTGGCTTCAAACCAAGCTAACACGTAAAATCTTTCATTCGAACCTTCCTCACCGCAGAGTCCTAACAGCAAAGCCCAAAGGAAGCAAAATTTCCCGCCAAAAGCTGCTTCCAAATTCTGCGACGTAGAGGACATGCGGGCAGCCAATGAGCATGCGCAGAAACCGACTCGACTTCCTAGCTGTGGGCGCCCAAACGTCGTCCACCATCCCACAATCCTCTCGTCACGTATTTCCGGTTTATCTAGCTCAGCCGTAAGTAGTTTCTCTATCAGTCGCGCAGCTGTGTTCGCGGACTCAGGTGGAAGGAATTTCTTCTCTTCGTTGACGTTGCTGGTGTTCACTGTTTGGAATTAGTCAAGTTTCGGGAATCACCGTCGCTGCCATCAACATGTCGGTCCCAAGCGCTCTCATGAAGCAACCGCCCATTCAGTCTACGGCTGGGGCCGTCCCAGTTCGCAATGAGAAAGGTACGGTGCTAACACCCTCTTCCCAGTCGAATCTACTGAAACATAAGTTACCTTTCTCGCCCAGGTGAGATTTCAATGGAAAAAGTGAAGGTAAAGCGTTATGTGTCCGGAAAAAGGCCAGACTATGCCCCTATGGAGTCCTCAGATGAGGAGGATGAAGAATTTCAGTTCATTAAGAAAGCCAAAGAACAAGAAGCAGAGCCTGAGGAACAGGAGGAGGATTCATCCAGTGACCCCCGGCTACGGCGTTTACAGAACCGTATTAGTGAAGATGTGGAAGAGAGGTAATGTCTGTGATTGTGTTTACTTGAACATGTTGGTGTTACATTTGGAGATACTGTTTTTCAGATTGGCTCGACATCGAAAAATAGTGGAACCTGAAGTGGTAGGAGAGAGTGACTCAGAAGTAGAAGGAGATGCTTGGCGCATGGAACGAGAAGACAGCAGTGAAGAAGAGGAGGAGGAAATTGATGATGAGGTATGATAAAGGAACATGGGAAGTTTTTTTCTTGACTGACTGGCTTATATATATGACTTGATAGGAAATAGAGCGGCGGCGTGGCATGATGCGTCAGCGAGCACAGGAGAGAAAAAATGAAGAGATGGAAGTCATGGAAGTGGAAGATGAGGGTCGTTCTGGAGAGGAGTCAGAATCAGAGTCTGAGTATGAAGAGTACACAGACAGTGAAGATGAGATGGAGCCTCGCCTTAAGCCAGTCTTCATTCGAAAGTAAGTATCTCACAAGCCAGATCTGAATCCACTTTGGGCAATTAACAGGATCTCTGTGATGCAGGAAGGACCGAGTGACAGTTCAAGAACGTGAAGCCGAAGCATTGAAACAGAAGGAGCTGGAGCAGGAAGCAAAACGCATGGCTGAGGAAAGGCGCAAGTACACACTCAAGGTACTGGGGAGTGGTTGCAAGGAATGAGTACAGAAGTCCAAGCTGAATTGTTCTCCCTATCCAGATTGTCGAAGAGGAAACCAAAAAAGAGCTGGAAGAGAACAAGCGATCCCTGGCTGCATTGGATGCACTCAATACTGATGATGAAAATGATGAGGAGGAATATGAGGCATGGAAAGTTCGAGAGCTAAAAAGAATCAAGAGGGACAGAGAAGATCGAGAAGCGTGAGTAAAAAGATGAGCCTAGAGTTAATGCTAGTACCAATAAATTGTTTTGCTCCCTGGACAGGCTTGAGAAGGAGAAAGCAGAAATTGAACGCATGCGAAACCTGACTGAGGAAGAGAGGAGAGCTGAACTTCGGGCAAACGGCAAAGTCATTACCAACAAAGCTGTTAAGGGCAAATACAAGTTCTTACAGAAGTATTATCACCGGGGTGCCTTCTTCATGGTAAGAAGTGAAAAGAGAGTCAGAAAATTGGGGCCACAAGATTGATAAGATTTTTTTTATACAGGATGAGGATGAAGAAGTATACAAGAGAGATTTCAGCGCTCCTACCCTGGAGGATCATTTCAATAAAACCATTCTTCCTAAAGTCATGCAGGTATGGGGAACCTTAATAACATGACAGAGAAAGTGGTATAACTCATCATCCATCCTTCCCTCAGGTCAAGAACTTTGGACGCTCAGGTCGCACCAAATACACTCACCTTGTGGATCAAGATACCACCTCCTTTGACTCAGCTTGGGGCCAAGAGAGTGCCCAGAACACAAAGTTCTTCAAACAAAAGGCAGCTGGGGTACGAGATGTATTTGAGCGGCCATCTGCCAAGAAGCGGAAAACTACCTAGGGTCCAACTGCTTATTCTTCCAACTGTGGAACACAAGGGGAGTCTCAGCATCTGGTCCTTGATTTGGTTTTTTCATTGTTTCCTTGGCCCCTGTATCCAGATATTGGACTTACTGCTATACTTGTGATACTGGGTAGCCCAGACTTTGAAGGTGCTTTGTGAGGTTTGGACTCATGCTGAGAAACCCACAGGAAAGCACTGTCCAGGTAGGATTAGAGGCTTCCCACTTAAAACTATTTCTGAGAAATCTTAGGTTTTATCACTGCTATGGTTTCCCATATTTACTTGGGACTGTTCTGACTTTCTTTTTCCAGCCCTTAGCTTGGGTTAGAAAAGTGGACATGTAAGTGAACAATGCATTACTTCTACCTTAGGTTTAGGAGTAATATACCCGGAAATCTAAGCTCATGGAAACATGTTTTCCATTTTTGCTTGGAGTCCGTTTTTCTAGTTGTACATACTTTTTGATCCATATATGTGTGCATGTCAAGAAATAAAAGAATCACACAACAAGGAGATTTTTAGCATGATACTGGAAATAAAATGTCCAAGCTGACAAGTATTAATTGCCTATTAAAGTAAAAGATAACAATTGTCAGGCAGAAGGTGTTTCACATTTTGATAATTCCCTTTG